CCTGTCCCCGAGCCGCGCCAGCCGAGCCAGCCGGGCGCCGTGCTCGGTCCGCTCGCCGCGCGGGAGAGAGCTGCCCGAGACAGAGCCAGTCCGTCGGCGCCGAGCCGCCGAGCGCCCGGCCCCTGAGCCCCTGAGTGCGGCGCGGCGAGCCCCTGGCGGCGGCAGAAGGACCGGAGCGCCAGGAGAGGGCGGACCGGGGACAAGGAGGCTCCCGGGCGCGACGAGGAGAGTCTCGGAGGAGGAGGCGCCGAGAGGACACCGGGGCCTCCTGCCGCCGCAGCTGGGTCGAGGCGAGCAGCCCATGCGGGGAGCCTCGGCGGCCAGCCGCGGCCAGGGGAAGGGACATCGGCGGCCCCTGCACTAGCAAGCAGCTTGTGCCCGGGGGGGGCGAGAACGCGCGACCCGTCTGGGGCCCTCCGCCGCCGCCGCGCCACCCTCCCCCGCGCTGTCAGCCCCGCCGGGCTCAGCCGCCGCCGCAGCATCTTCTGCCCCTGCGCCCGCGCCAGCCTCGAGGAAGTCCCCGCCGAGGACCTGGGCCCCCAGGAGCGCAGGGGGAAAGACCAGAGACTCCCCTAAACCACCCAGATGCGCAGGATTGAAGCGGTCTAGCCAAAGCTTTCTGTGGATTAAAAAAATACACGATTTTTTTTTTTTTTTTTGGCAGAAGAAAAGGAGAGGAAGACCAGCGGGGCTTTGCAAGGAAACGGGGGGATGTAACTCGTGGATACATTTTTCCACCCATCAAACATCTTGTTATACTTTGTAAACATTTTCTTTTTTTAAACCCCAGTTCCAGCCGGACGCCCCCAGACCTCTGAGGTTCGAGGAGGTGGTGGTTTTCATTTGGGGCTTTGCATATTTGGTTGTTAGGTTTTGCGAGAGCCTTCTTATTTTGCCAGACGTCTCATGCGGGGTGAAGTCCACTCGGCCCCCTCCCCTGAGTCTTCGTGTGCGCGGAATTCGAGGAGATCCGGTTACTAAGGATATAGAGGAAAAAAATAAATCGCTTGCTTTTTTTTTTTTAATTGCCTGCTTCTCCCCACCCCCAAATTAAGTTGCTTAGCAAGGGGGAAAGAGGCTTTTTCCTTCTTCCAACAGCCCAGCCGAACGCCTTTCGTTTTTTGCCCCCGCGGACCTTCCATGTAGGAAGCCGAGGCTGGCGAGCCCGACATTCGGGAGCCACTGCGGGGGGGCCTCTTTTTGGGGAGGCGCCGACGGGGGCAGGCTCGGCCGTCCCCAGGGAAGCGGCGGCCGGGTTCCTCCGGGGCGCGCCGGGGCCGGAGAGCCGCGCAGGGCGCGGGCCGCGCGGGGTGGGGCAGCCGGAGCGCAGGCCCCCGATCCCCGGCGGGCGCCCCCGGGCCCCCGCGCGCGCCCCGGCCTCCGGGAGACTGGCGCATGCCACGGAGCGCCCCTCGGGCCGCCGCCGCTCCTGCCCGGGCCCCTGCTGCTGCTGCTGTCGCCTGCGCCTGCTGCCCCAACTCGGCGCCCGACTTCTTCATGGTGTGCGGAGGTCATGTTCGCTCCTTAGCAGGCAAACGACTTTTCTCCTCGCCTCCTCGCCCCGCATGTTCAGGACCAAACGATCTGCGCTCGTCCGGCGTCTCTGGAGGAGCCGTGCGCCCGGCGGCGAGGACGAGGAGGAGGGCGCAGGGGGAGGTGGAGGAGGAGGCGAGCTGCGGGGAGAAGGGGCGACGGACAGCCGAGCGCATGGGGCCGGTGGCGGCGGCCCGGGCAGGGCTGGATGCTGCCTGGGCAAGGCGGTGCGAGGTGCCAAAGGTCACCACCATCCCCACCCGCCAGCCGCGGGCGCCGGCGCGGCCGGGGGCGCCGAGGCGGATCTGAAGGCGCTCACGCACTCGGTGCTCAAGAAACTGAAGGAGCGGCAGCTGGAGCTGCTGCTCCAGGCCGTGGAGTCCCGCGGCGGGACGCGCACCGCGTGCCTCCTGCTGCCCGGCCGCCTGGACTGCAGGCTGGGCCCGGGGGCGCCCGCCGGCGCGCAGCCTGCGCAGCCGCCCTCGTCCTACTCGCTCCCCCTCCTGCTGTGCAAAGTGTTCAGGTGGCCGGATCTCAGGCATTCCTCGGAAGTCAAGAGGCTGTGTTGCTGTGAATCTTACGGGAAGATCAACCCCGAGCTGGTGTGCTGCAACCCCCATCACCTTAGCCGACTCTGCGAACTAGGTGAGAAGTTGTCCCCCTACCCCCAACATTTTGCCTTTATTTTCTCTTGCTTTTTTAATTTCAGAGTCTCCCCCCCCTCCTTACTCCAGATACCCGATGGATTTTCTCAAACCAACTGGTGAGTAGATGATTTTTAAAATATCCTGCTTATATTTCTTTCTCTCCCCTTTTCAAATCCACAGCAGACTGTCCAGATGCTGTGCCTTCCTCCGCTGAAACAGGGGGAACGAATTATCTGGCCCCTGGGGGGCTTTCAGGTAAGATGCTTTCTCTTATTTTCCTGGCAATTCCACTAACCCTCTCTGCCAATGTGTTTTCTAGATTCCCAACTTCTTCTGGAGCCTGGGGATCGGTCACACTGGTGCGTGGTGGCATACTGGGAGGAGAAGACGAGAGTGGGGAGGCTCTACTGTGTCCAGGAGCCCTCTCTGGATATCTTCTATGATCTACCTCAGGGGAATGGCTTTTGCCTCGGACAGCTCAATTCGGACAACAAGAGTCAGCTGGTGCAGAAGGTGCGGAGCAAAATCGGCTGCGGCATCCAGCTGACGCGGGAGGTGGATGGTGTGTGGGTGTACAACCGCAGCAGTTACCCCATCTTCATCAAGTCCGCCACACTGGACAACCCGGACTCCAGGACGCTGTTGGTACACAAGGTGTTCCCCGGTTTCTCCATCAAGGCTTTCGACTACGAGAAGGCGTACAGCCTGCAGCGGCCCAATGACCACGAGTTTATGCAGCAGCCGTGGACGGGCTTTACCGTGCAGATCAGCTTTGTGAAGGGCTGGGGCCAGTGCTACACCCGCCAGTTCATCAGCAGCTGCCCGTGCTGGCTAGAGGTCATCTTCAACAGCCGGTAGCCGCGTGCGGAGGGGACAGAGCGTGAGCTGAGCAGGCCACACTTCAAACTACTTTGCTGCTAATATTTTCCTCCTGAGTGCTTGCTTTTCATGCAAACTCTTTGGTCGTTTTTTTTTTGTTTGTTGGTTGGTTTTCTTCTTCTCGTCCTCGTTTGTGTTCTGTTTTGTTTCGCTCTTTGAGAAATAGCTTATGAAAAGAATTGTTGGGGGTTTTTTTGGAAGAAGGGGCAGGTATGATCGGCAGGACACCCTGATAGGAAGAGGGGAAGCAGAAATCCAAGCACCACCAAACACAGTGTATGAAGGGGGGCGGTCATCATTTCACTTGTCAGGAGTGTGTGTGAGTGTGAGTGTGCGGCTGTGTGTGCACGCGTGTGCAGGAGCGGCAGATGGGGAGACAACGTGCTCTTTGTTTTGTGTCTCTTATGGATGTCCCCAGCAGAGAGGTTTGCAGTCCCAAGCGGTGTCTCTCCTGCCCCTTGGACACGCTCAGTGGGGCAGAGGCAGTACCTGGGCAAGCTGGCGGCTGGGGTCCCAGCAGCTGCCAGGAGCACGGCTCTGTCCCCAGCCTGGGAAAGCCCCTGCCCCTCCTCTCCCTCATCAAGGACACGGGCCTGTCCACAGGCTTCTGAGCAGCGAGCCTGCTAGTGGCCGAACCAGAACCAATTATTTTCATCCTTGTCTTATTCCCTTCCTGCCAGCCCCTGCCATTGTAGCGTCTTTCTTTTTTGGCCATCTGCTCCTGGATCTCCCTGAGATGGGCTTCCCAAGGGCTGCCGGGGCAGCCCCCTCACAGTATTGCTCACCCAGTGCCCTCTCCCCTCAGCCTCTCCCCTGCCTGCCCTGGTGACATCAGGTTTTTCCCGGACTTAGAAAACCAGCTCAGCACTGCCTGCTCCCATCCTGTGTGTTAAGCTCTGCTATTAGGCCAGCAAGCGGGGATGTCCCTGGGAGGGACATGCTTAGCAGTCCCCTTCCCTCCAAGAAGGATTTGGTCCGTCATAACCCAAGGTACCATCCTAGGCTGACACCTAACTCTTCTTTCATTTCTTCTACAACTCATACACTCGTATGATACTTCGACACTGTTCTTAGCTCAATGAGCATGTTTAGACTTTAACATAAGCTATTTTTCTAACTACAAAGGTTTAAATGAACAAGAGAAGCATTCTCATTGGAAATTTAGCATTGTAGTGCTTTGAGAGAGAAAGGACTCCTGAAAAAAAACCTGAGATTTATTAAAGAAAAAAATGTATTTTATGTTATATATAAATATATTATTACTTGTAAATATAAAGACGTTTTATAAGCATCATTATTTATGTATTGTGCAATGTGTATAAACAAGAAAAATAAAGAAAAGATGCACTTTGCTTTAATATAAATGCAAATAACAAATGCCAAATTAAAAAAGATAAACACAAGATTGGTGTTTTTTTCTATGGGTGTTATCACCTAGCTGAATGTTTTTCTAAAGGAGTTTATGTTCCATTAAACGATTTTTAAAATGTACACTTGATTTCATGTTGTCCTCCAACTCCTTTTTCTTCT